AGGGGGTGGGAAAAAATTGGGGCTAATTGGGGAGTTTTGGAAACCAAAGGATGTCTTGGAGGAGAAGGAGAGAGAAAGGTGTAAGGTCAAAGGGGTGGAAGATGGTTTGGGGTCTAATGGGGTTCATGGGGAAAGTTTAAGGGTCTTCCATAGGGATAAGAGACATTTTAGGGCCCCCTAGAAGTTAGGCATGGTTTGGAGTTCATACTGGGGGTAAGGGAATGGGTTAGGGTCCTTGAGGGTAGAAGGACATGGCTGGGGGTCCCCAAGAAGGAGTGGAATATGATTTGTGGTTCTGGTGGCTGTAGAATGTGGTTTGGGTCCCCAAAGGGAGTCAGGCACCATCTGGGATTTGGCTGACATATGGTCTGAAGTCTCCCCCGATGTTAGGGTATGATTTGGGGTCCGTGAGGGAAGGGGTGTGGTCTGGGGGTCTATCTGAATGTTGGGATATGATTTAGGGTTGCTGGTGGGGTGGTCTGGATCCCCTTGGATGCTGGGATATGATCTGGGATTCTTCTGGGTTTGGGGGCATGGTCTGGGGTTCCTGACAGTGTGTGGGTCATAGTCTGAGGTCAAGCAGGAGAGCAGGGCATGATTTGTGGTCCTGGGTGGCCCTAGAACATCGCCTGGGTTCTCAAAAGAGGTGAGGCCTGATCCGAGGTCCCCCTGGGTATTAGGACGTGATGGGAGGTCTCTGTAGGGAGATCCGGGGTCCCTAGGCCAGTTGGGGCGTGGTCTGGGGGGGTCTCCGGGGAGGCCGGCGGGGCTGGGGGTGGGGCTGGGGAAGGGTCGGGGGCGGGCCCGCGGCGGCTCGGCAGTGGAGAGGGGTCTGCGGCGGGTTCGGGGCGGGGATCCCGGGTGTGCGACCGCCCCGCCCGGCCGCCCCCACCAGTCGGCGCCCCCTCCCCCCTTGCGGCGGCGGTGGCGGCGGGCGGCGCGGAGGGCGGAGCTCGGCTGCGGCTCGGGAGGGAGGGCGGGAGGCGGGAGGGAGGCGGCCCCGCGGCACCGCGCCCCCTCCCCCGGCCCTCCCCCCACCATGGCGCGGAGCGAGGCAGCGGCGGCGGGGCCGGGCCCGGGGCCCCCCCGGGCTGGGTGAGCGCGGCCTGCAGCGGCCCGGGAGCGGCGGGCGGGGGCGCGGGTGTGTGCGCGGGTGTGAGCGTGCGAGCGTGCGAGTGTGTGTCCGTGGCGCTGCGGCGGGCCCGGCGTGCGCCCGCGCGGCCCTATGTGTGCCCGGTGCCGGCGTGTGCGGCGCCCTGCCCGTGTGGCCATCGGGTGTGCGCGGGGTGTCGAGCCCGGCCGGCGTGTCCGGCTGTGCACGCGTGTCCCCCCGAGCGGCCGCCCCTCCGGCTGTGTGTCTGGGCGCTGTCGCGCGCCCATCGGAGGGGCTGTGTGCAGGTGTGTGTGTGCGTGGGTTGTGTGCCCAGGTGGATGCTAACAAGGTGGTTCTGTTCCTTTGCAGGTGCTGGCCCAGGCCCTGACTCCCTGAAGAGAGGTGAGTAGAGCCGTAAGGCTTCAGAGAGAGAGAAGTAAGGCCTGTTTCTATCTCCCTTTTACAGATGAAGAAACCGAGAATCAGAGAGGTTCAGATACTTGCTGGAGGTCACACAGCTAGTAAGTATCAGAGCTGGGATTTGGAGCTAGGGCACGCCTGGGTAACCGGCTCCTTCCCCGGCAGGTCTCACCTCCCACCCCTCCTGCCTTCCCACTGCACCATGGCTCCAGGACCCTTCTCCTCGGCCCTCCTCTCGCCGCCGCCCGCTGCCCTGCCCTTTCTGCTGCTGCTCTGGGCGGGGGCATCTCGTGGCCAGCCCTGCCCCGGCCGCTGCATCTGCCAGAACGTGGCGCCCACACTGACAATGCTGTGCGCCAAGACCGGCTTGCTCTTTGTGCCGCCCGCCATCGACCGGCGCGTGGTGGAGCTGCGGCTCACCGACAACTTCATCGCCGCCGTGCGCCGCCGAGACTTCGCCAACATGACCAGCCTGGTGCACCTCACTCTCTCCCGGAACACCATCGGCCAGGTGGCAGCTGGCGCCTTCGCCGACCTGCGTGCCCTCCGGGCCCTGCACCTGGACAGCAACCGCCTGGCGGAGGTGCGCGGCGACCAGCTCCGCGGCCTGGGCAACCTCCGCCACCTGATCCTTGGAAACAACCAGATCCGCCGGGTGGAGTCGGCGGCCTTTGACGCCTTCCTGTCCACCGTGGAGGACCTGGATCTGTCCTACAACAACCTGGAGGCCCTGCCGTGGGAGGCGGTGGGCCAGATGGTGAACCTAAACACCCTCACGCTGGACCACAACCTCATCGACCACATCGCGGAGGGGACCTTCGTGCAGCTTCACAAGCTGGTCCGTCTGGACATGACCTCCAACCGCCTGCATAAACTCCCGCCCGACGGGCTCTTCCTGAGGTCGCAGGGCACCGGGCCCAAGCCGCCCACCCCGCTGACCGTCAGCTTCGGCGGCAACCCCCTGCACTGCAACTGCGAGCTGCTCTGGCTGCGGCGGCTGACCCGCGAGGACGACTTAGAGACCTGCGCCACGCCCGAACACCTCACCGACCGCTACTTCTGGTCCATCCCCGAGGAGGAGTTCCTGTGTGAGCCCCCGCTGATCACACGGCAGGCGGGGGGCCGGGCCCTGGTGGTGGAAGGCCAGGCGGTGAGCCTGCGCTGCCGAGCGGTGGGTGACCCCGAGCCGGTGGTGCACTGGGTGGCACCTGATGGGCGGCTGCTGGGGAACTCCAGCCGGACCCGGGTCCGGGGGGACGGGACGCTGGATGTGACCATCACCACCTTGAGGGACAGTGGCACCTTCACTTGTATCGCCTCCAATGCTGCTGGGGAAGCGACGGCGCCCGTGGAGGTGTGCGTGGTACCTCTGCCTCTGATGGCACCCCCGCCGGCTGCCCCGCCGCCTCTCACCGAGCCCGGCTCCTCTGACATCGCCACGCCGGGCAGACCAGGTGCCAACGATTCTGCGGCTGAGCGTCGGCTCGTGGCAGCCGAGCTCACCTCGAACTCCGTGCTCATCCGCTGGCCAGCCCAGAGGCCTGTGCCCGGAATACGCATGTACCAGGTTCAGTACAACAGTTCCGTTGATGACTCCCTCGTCTACAGGTGGGTGCGGGTGCTGCAGTCCCAGGGCCTCCTAACCCCGCCCTGAACCCGCCCCCTCCTACAGGATGATCCCGTCCACCAGTCAGACCTTCCTGGTGAATGACCTGGCGGCGGGCCGTGCCTACGACTTGTGCGTGCTGGCGGTCTACGACGACGGGGCCACAGCGCTGCCGGCAACGCGAGTGGTGGGCTGTGTACAGTTCACCACCGCTGGGGATCCGGCGCCCTGCCGCCCGCTGAGGGCCCATTTCTTGGGCGGCACCATGATCATCGCCATCGGGGGCGTCATCGTCGCCTCGGTCCTCGTCTTCATCGTTCTGCTCATGATCCGCTATAAGGTGTATGGCGACGGGGACAGCCGCCGCGTCAAGGGCTCCAGGTCGCTCCCGCGGGTCAGCCACGTGTGCTCGCAGACCAACGGCGCAGGCACAGGCGCGGCACAGGCCCCGGCCCTGCCGGCCCAGGACCACTACGAGGCGCTGCGCGAGGTGGAGTCCCAGGCTGCCCCCGCCGTCGCCGTCGAGGCCAAGGCCATGGAGGCCGAGACGGCATCCGCGGAGCCGGAGGTGGTCCTTGGACGTTCTCTGGGCGGCTCGGCCACCTCGCTGTGCCTGCTGCCATCCGAGGAAACTTCCGGGGAGGAGTCTCGGGCCGCGGTGGGCCCTCGAAGGAGCCGATCCGGCGCCCTGGAGCCACCAACCTCGGCGCCCCCTACTCTAGCTCTAGTTCCTGGGGGAGCCGCGGCCCGGCCGAGGCCGCAGCAGCGCTATTCGTTCGACGGGGACTACGGGGCACTATTCCAGAGCCACAGTTACCCGCGCCGCGCCCGGCGGACAAAGCGCCACCGGTCCACGCCGCACCTGGACGGGGCTGGAGGGGGCGCGGCCGGGGAGGATGGAGACCTGGGGCTGGGCTCCGCCAGGGCGTGCCTGGCTTTCACCAGCACCGAGTGGATGCTGGAGAGTACCGTGTGAGCGGCGGGCGGGCGCCGGGACGCCTGGGTGCCGCAGACCAAACGCCCAGCCGCACGGACGCTGGGGCGGGACTGGGAGAAAGCGCAGCGCCAAGACATTGGACCAGAGTGGAGACGCGCCCTTGTCCCCGGGAGGGGGCGGGGCAGCCTCGGGCTGCGGCTCGAGGCCACGCCCCCGTGCCCAGGGCGGGGTTCGGGGACCGGCTGCCGGCCTCCCTTCCCCTATGGACTCCTCGACCCCCCTCCTACCCCTCCCCTCGCGCGCTCGCGGACCTCGCTGGAGCCGGTGCCTTACACAGCGAAGCGCGGGGAGGGGCAGGGCCCCCTGACACTGCAGCACTGAGACACGAGCCCCCTCCCCCAGCCCGTCACCCGGGGCCGGGGCGAGGGGCCCATTTCTTGTATCTGGCTGGACTAGATCCTATTCTGTCCCGCGGCGGCCTCCAAAGCCTCCCACCCCACCCCACGCACATTCCTGGTCCGGTCGGGTCTGGCTTGGGGTCCCCCTTTCTCTGTTTCCCTCGTTTGTCTCTATCCCGCCCTCTTGTCGTCTCTCTGTAGTGCCTGTCTTTCCCTATTTGCCTCTCCTTTCTCTCTGTCCTGTCGTCTCTTGTCCCTCGGCCCTCCCTGGTTTTGTCTAGTCTCCCTGTCTCTCCTGATTTCTTCTCTTTACTCATTCTCCCGGGCAGGTCCCACTGGAAGGACCAGACTCTCCCAAATAAATCCCCACACGAACAAAATCCAAAACCAAATCCCCCTCCCTACCGGAGCCGGGACCCTCCGCCGCAGCAGAATTAAACTTTTTTCTGTGTCTGAGGCCCTGCTGACCTGTGTGTGTGTCTGTATGTGTGTCCGCGTGTAGTGTGTGTGTGTGTGTGTGTGTGTGTGTGTGTGTGTGTGTGTTGGGGGAGGGTGACCTAGATTGCAGCATAAGGACTCTAAGTGAGACTGAAGGAAGATGGGAAGATGACTAACTGGGGCCGGAGGAGACTGGCAGACAGGCTTTTATCCTCTGAGAGACTTAGAGGTGGGGAATAATCACAAAAATAAAATGATCATAATAGCTAACGCTTAGTGAATACTTACTTACTATGTGCCAA